GGCTCACTGCAACCTCTGCCTCCCAGGTTCAAGCAATTCCCCTGCCTCAGCCTCTCGAGTAGGTGGGACTACAGGTGCACACCACCACACCCAGCTAATTTTTTGTATTTTAGTAGAGAGGGGGTTTCACCATGTTGGCCACGATGGTCTCCATCTCCTGACCTTGTCATCCGCCCACCTTGGCCTCCCAAAGTGCTGGGACTACAGGCATGAGCCACCGCACCCAGCCAAGAATCATTATTTTTAACTTGATGACTGAAAATAATAATAATAATAGTTACCACTTATTTGCATGCTTCTATGTGCCAGGTAGTTGCTAACTATTTAAACTCAAATTCCATGAACTGTAGTGGAGGTTGTACTGGAATTTGATTCAGAATGACAGTGTCCATGATGGAGCAATAGAGGGCTCTCTATTTCAAACCATACCTCCTTGCTTTTACCTCCTGCCTAAGTCATCAGGGGTTAGAAGGCTTTCTAGGTATTGGTCTCTTTCCTTCATTCCTAAACCAGATTGGTTGCTTATTTCCGTCAAGCTGAAACCAAAAGTAAGCAACCAAAAAGCAACCAGCAACCAAAAGCCTTGTTACTCAATTAATTAAGAGTAGATTTTTATATTTGATAGTAGGTTCCTTCTAAATATAGAAACTGAAAATAGAGCTATCTCCTTCAATTCTCCTTTTTCTGTGTATTCATCCAGAATCCAGCCACCAACTGCCACAATAGGCAGCAATGGACTGATGTTCTTTAGGGAGGACGTGAATCTCGTTCCAAATGCTGGCCAGTCATTGGGTTTCTGCAGCACTAGAAACATCTATGGTTGCAGGTCTGCAGTTTATCTGTTTTAAAATAGAAACAAAGTTTCATTCCCCACCCCCCCCCGTCAGCAGGAATTCCGCTAGCTTTAGTTTCACTTTCCCCTTTCGGTTTCCCTAGGTTTCCAACTTGCAAGGACACACCCACAGCTTACACCATTGGCTGCTGTTTAGCTCCCTTATATAACACTGTCTTGGGGTTTAAACGTAACTGAAAATCCACAAGACAGAATAGCCAGATCTCAGAGGAGCCTGGCTAAGCAAAACCCTGCAGAACGGCTGCCTAATTTACAGCAACCATGAGGTAAGGATTTCTTTGCTCCTCTGCCATAATGTGCTTGTCTGAGTAGAGGCATTGCTTTCTGCAGGTTCTTTACCACAGAGAAAAAGCAGGACCCACAAGAATGTGAAAGCCTCAGTCTTGCAGCCTCTCTGATGTCTTGTGGGTAATACAGTGGAGATGTGGTAGGAAAAGCTCACAGCCTTCCTCCATAGGCTTCTGGTCTCACTTTCTGCACTGCTGGCCTCTTACAACAGGTTTTCGCAATCAGGCTGAGCTTAAGATAAACAGATTGCCTCCTCCCTGGAAAATCTAGGCTCTTGGTACGTCCTTGACTGAAGATGATCCACATCTGCTAACAAAGAAAATCTGTTTTTGTTTTTACAGTACAAATGGTGATGATCATCAGGTCAAGGATAGTCTGGAGCAATTGAGATGTCACTTTACATGGGAGTTATCCATTGATGACGATGAAATGCCTGATTTAGAAAACAGAGTCTTGGATCAGATTGAATTCCTAGACACCAAATACAGTGTGGGAATACACAACCTACTAGCCTATGTGAAACACCTGAAAGGCCAGAATGAGGAAGCCCTGAAGAGCTTAAAAGAAGCTGAAAACTTAATGCAGGAAGAACATGACAACCAAGCAAATGTGAGGAGTCTGGTGACCTGGGGCAACTTTGCCTGGATGTATTACCACATGGGCAGACTGGCAGAAGCCCAGACTTACCTGGACAAGGTGGAGAACATTTGCAAGAAGCTTTCAAATCCCTTCCGCTATAGAATGGAGTGTCCAGAAATAGACTGTGAGGAAGGATGGGCCTTGCTGAAGTGTGGAGGAAAAAATTATGAACGGGCCAAGGCCTGCTTTGAAAAGGTGCTTGAAGTGGACCCTGAAAACCCTGAATCCAGCGCTGGGTATGCGATCTCTGCCTATCGCCTGGATGGCTTTAAATTAGCCACAAAAAATCACAAGCCATTTTCTTTGCTTCCCCTAAGGCAGGCTGTCCGCTTAAATCCAGACAATGGATATATTAAGGTTCTCCTTGCCCTGAAGCTTCAGGATGAAGGACAGGAAGCTGAAGGAGAAAAGTACATTGAAGAAGCTCTAGCCAACATGTCCTCACAGACCTATGTCTTTCGATATGCAGCCAAGTTTTACCGAAGAAAAGGCTCTGTGGATAAAGCTCTTGAGTTATTAAAAAAGGCCTTGCAGGAAACACCCACTTCTGTCTTACTGCATCACCAGATAGGGCTTTGCTACAAGGCACAAATGATCCAAATCAAGGAGGCTACAAAAGGGCAGCCTAGAGGGCAGAACAGAGAAAAGCTAGACAAAATGATAAGATCAGCCATATTTCATTTTGAATCTGCAGTGGAAAAAAAGCCCACATTTGAGGTGGCTCATCTAGACCTGGCAAGAATGTATATAGAAGCAGGCAATCACAGAAAAGCTGAAGAGAATTTTCAAAAATTGTTATGCATGAAACCAGTGGTAGAAGAAACAATGCAAGACATACATTTCCACTATGGTCGGTTTCAGGAATTTCAAAAGAAATCTGACGTCAATGCAATTATCCATTATTTAAAAGCTATAAAAATAGAACAGGCATCATTAACAAGGGATAAAAGTATCAATTCTTTGAAGAAATTGGTTTTAAGGAAACTTCGGAGAAAGGCATTAGATCTGGAAAGCTTGAGCCTCCTTGGGTTCGTCTACAAATTGGAAGGAAATATGAATGAAGCCCTGGAGTACTATGAGCGGGCCCTGAGACTGGCTGCTGACTTTGAGAACTCTGTGAGACAAGGTCCTTAGGCACCCAGATATCAGCCACTTTCACATTTCATTTCATTTTATGCTAACATTTACTAATCATCTTTTCTGCTTACTGTTTTCAGAAACATTATAATTCACTGTAATGATGTAATTCTTGAATAATAAATCTGACAAAATATTAGTTGTGTTCAACAATTAGTGAAACAGAATGTGTGTATGCATGTAAGAAAGAGAAATCATTTGTATGAGTGCTATGTAGTAGAGAAAAAATGTTAGTTAACTTTGTAGGAAATAAAACATTGGACTTACACTAAATGTTTAATTCATTCATTTTATTGTGAAATAAAAATAAAATCCTTAGCTCCTCCACCAACTGAACAGACCCTCTTGGCCAAGGAGACCCCAGAAACCTTAAAAACTAAGTTTCCCAACCATGACAAGATGAGAGATCATTCACACCTCATTATATTCCCTCCCTTGCTAACTGCCATTGGACTTTTTCCACTGAGTTAAACAGAAACCCATGGAAAACAAAGAACAGAAGACTCACTCCTTGGCTGACTTCACCTAGCTCACTCCACGTAGCGCCACAGCCAGACTCCCCTCCCCTCTTGCGGTTTCCACATGACAACTGATCAGCCTTCCCTCCTGATAAGTGACCACTGCCCACAGACTGGTTCTGGCCAGTCCATGGAGGCTGCACACAGGGTGCCTCTATGTCCTTTGTTTCACCTTTTGATATAGAAAGGCTAATTTTGCTGTATTTTAATGTTAAGTCTCCACCACAGAGTGAACACAGAATGCATGTGACATACATGTTTACATACCACTATTGTGTGACTGCCCCTCATGAATATTCATAGCCCCCCATAACCTGTTAACTATGTGTGTCTAGCCAATCCACCAACCATAAAACTTCTGTAATACCCTCCCTTCCTCCAAGAGCCTGCTTTTGGTTGCTGTGGTAGGCTCTGCTTCCCAGGCTGCAGGTTGCAGGAGAGGAGGCTGCAGTGGCTCACGCCTGTAATCTCAGCACTTCGATGGGACGAGGCAGGCAGATCACCTGAACCCAGGAGTTCGAGAGCAGCCTTGGCAATGGCAAAACCAACCGTCTCTACAAAAAATGCAAAAACTTAGCTGGGTGTGGTGGCATGCACCTGTAGCTTCAGTTCCAGCTACTCAGGAGGCTGAGGTGAGTGGACTGCTGGAGCCAGGGAGTTCGAGGCTGCAGTGTCGAGATCTTGCCACTGCACTCCATTCTGGATGATAGAACGAGACCCCATCTCAAAAAAAAAAAAAGTTCTCTCCAATTGTATATAGCTTGTGATTTTATGTCAACACTATCAATAAATAGCTTTCAGTGCAAGAAACCAAAAATACTGTAATAAACAGGCACATATTCTTCCCAAACCTCATGCAGTTTACAATCTAGTGAGAGACACAGATAGCAGTACAGAGTCAATTAAAGGTTAGTTTTCTTCATGAAGATGTTTTAATTTTAATTCAATGTGAAAGGGTTCCAAGGAGTTTATCTTGTTTTATGCCATTTTATTTGAAGCACTACTTACTAAGTCATTTGCTGATATTAATCTAGTTAAATCAAGAAATATTACATGAAAATGTTGCTAAATCAGAGATCATGGGTAACAATCACCTTTGATTATGAATAATCATATTTTATTGAAAGGCAAGGCACAACAAATAATAAGAAGGAAAAAATAAATAAGCAATGTTATTGATCTTTCATTCTGTATATGTTTTGGGGGGAATATACTAGTTTCTTTTAGTGGCTGTAACAAATTACCACAAACTTGGTGACTTAAAATTTCACAGATTTACTCTTTCTTACAGTTCTGGAGGTCAGAAGTCTGAAATGGGTTTCAATGAGCCAAAGTCAAGGTATTGATGACGCTACACTCCTCCGGAGGCTCTAGGCAGATAGCCTTTTCCAGCTTCCAGAGGCTGCCTGAATTCTTTCATCCATCTTAAAAACCAACAGTGTAGTAGCCTCAAATCTCTCTCTCTGCTTCCTTCTTCACATCTCCTTCTCTCCTCTGACTCTTTTGCCTCTTTCTTCTAAGGACGCACCAGGTCCACCTGCATAATCCAGAATAATTGCCCCATCCGCAAATCCTTAATTTAATAACATCTGCAAAGTCCCTTTTGCTATGTAAAGTAGCATGTTCACAGGTTCTGGAGACTTGGCCATGGATACGATTGCGGGGGGGGCATTATTCTTACCACAGAGCACCCCAAGAAAATCTCCAAATTTTGGGCTTCCAATCCATTTTGCTTCAATTATTTAATATTTTTACTCCTTCCAGTAGATACTGATTTCATCCATTGCCCTTAAGAAGGTAGGACAGAGATTATGGCACATCTCACATTAAATGCTATATTTTCGTTGGAAATACATTTTTTGCTTCAACTTTTATTTTAAATTCAAGGGTACATGTGCAGGATGTTCAGGTTTGTTACACAGGTAAACGTGTGCCATGGCGGTTTGCTGAACAGATCATCCCATCACCAACAGATCATCCCATTGAGAGGTGAAGCCGGCTGGGCTTCTGGGTTGGGTGGGGACTTGGAGAACTTTTCTGTCTAGCTAAAGTATTGTAAAATGGACCAGTCAACACTCTGTAAAATGGACCAATCAGCTCTCTGTAAAATGGACCAATCAGCAGGATGTGGGTGGGGCCAAGTAAGGGAATAAAAGCAGGCCACCCGAGCTGGCAGCGGCAACCCGCTCGGGTCCCCTTCCATGCTGTGGAAGTTTTGTTCTTTCGCTCTTTCAATAAATCTTGCTGCTGCTCACTCTTTGGGTCTGCACTGCTTTTATGAGCTGT